GTATCAGTTCTGCATTGTGAAATTCTCAGTATGAGAGCGTGTAGTGGCTAAGAAAAGCAGTGGGCGAATTAGGAAACAAAGAGAAAAGCCAGCGACATCACCAGTTCTGGCCTCCTTCCCACCGGAGGAAAGGGGAGAAGGCGGGTAGTCATCAATTCCAGGTCCAGCCTAAGTTCTGGGTCCCCGGCCCCAGCGAGAGCCTCGCCTCGCCTCGCGCGCCTGCGCGGAGCGGGCTGGCTTCCTGAACGGCCCTCGCCTCTTCACCACCAGGGCCGTCCACCAGAAGTTTCTAAACGGGTGAGAGGCGACAACGCAGTGCAGCTGGGTTAAAGGAAGGAGGCTGGTTTATCCTCCGCACTTACTTGGTACTCGATCTCCAGCGAGGCCTTCAGGGGCATGGGCTGGTAGAAGCACTCCTTCTGGCCGGCGGGAAGGGTAAAGGTGAAGTCGCTATCGAGGGAAGGTGTGAAGCCGGCCGCCCCAGGCAGCAGCACCGGAGGCAGAGCGGCCAGAAGGAGCACGGGGAAGGGCAGCCAGATCTTGTCGCCCATCCCTGCTGGGGCGATCCCGGGCTGAAAGAGGCGTCAGGTACTGTTGTCTCCGCTCCGCGTTTCCTCTCTGGACTCCTCGTGGTTGACAGGGAAATCTGGAGTCTGAAGAAACTCCAGGTGGCGGCCGCGGCGGCGGCGAACACTCCCTCCGAAAGAGAAGCGCAGTTCTCCAAAGGGTAGGGACTCTGGGCGGGGCTAGCAGTCCTATTCCGCAACCGCCTCAGTCTCGGCCCCCTCAGGCCAGGCGTGAGCGCCGCCCGCCTCTCCCCCTGACGGCCTCCGGTTCCCATGGCTTCCCCCACCAATGGGCATCATGGCGGTAATTGTGGGAAATGTAGTCCCGGGCGGGCTCCGCTAGTGGGCTCGGGCGCGCTCGCCGACCACGATCCCCGGCAAGCCCCGCGCCTTCGGCGGCGCCTCACGCAGTCTGCGCCGGGGCGGGGCAGTGACCGGGTAGGCGCGTCCCAACGGCTCCCGCGGCGGTTCGAATTCTGTGCTGCCGGGGTTCGCTGGTTCTCCGAGTTGTGTCCGAGGCTTCCACGCGCAGGGGCCCGGGAAAGGGTCAGAGGCTTCCTAACGCAGACTCGAGTGCGAAGCGCGCAGTCGCCGGGTGGGTCTCTCCCCAGCGACGATTTGGGTGGTGAGCGACTGCGCCTTGGCGTGGGGAAACCGACAAGGTACAAGAAATTCATTTTTTTTTTAAGAAATGGAATCTAGTTCATCAGACTACTATAATAAAGACAATGAAGAGGAAAGTTTGCTTGCAAATGTTGCTTCCTTAAGACATGAACTGAAGATAACAGAATGGAGTTTGCAGAGTTTAGGGGAAGAGTTATCCAGGTAAGTAAGTAAAATCACATATAGAATTCACTGAACTGAAATATGTTTTTTCTTTTTTCTCTAGTGTTAGTCCAAGTGAAAATTCTGATTATGCCCCTAATCCTTCAAGGTCTGAAAAGCTAATTTTGGATGTTCAGCCTAGCCACCCTGGACTTTTGAATTATTCACCTTATGAAAACGTCTGTAAAATATCTGGTAGCAGCACTGATTTTCAAAAAAAGCCAAGAGATAAGGTTATTGTTTTTAGACCTATCTAGTTAAAAGAGAAAATATATTTGTTCTTTTTCATTCTTTCAGATGTTTTCATCTTCTGCCCCTGTGGATCAGGAGATTAAAAGCCTTCGAGAGAAACTAAATAAACTTAGGCAACAGAATGCTTGTTTGGTCACACAGAATCATTCCTTAATGACTAAATTTGAATCTATTCACTTTGAATTAACACAGTCAAGAGCAAAAGTATGTATCTTGAAATAAGTTTGCCAACAGAAAAAGTACTATAAAAGTTGTTTTTATGTTTTAGGTTTCTATGCTTGAGTCTGCTCAACAGCAGGCAGCCAGTGTCCCAATCTTAGAAGAACAGATTATAAATTTGGAAGCAGAGGTTTCAGCTCAAGATAAAGTTTTGAGGTAAATATACTTTTTATAGCTCTCAAAGTTTTTAGTCTTAAACAAAGTATCCTTTATTTTATAGAGAGGCAGAAAATAAGCTGGAACAGAGCCAGAAAATGGTAATTGAAAAGGAACAGAGTTTGCAGGAGTCCAAAGAGGAATGTATAAAATTAAAGGTGGACTTACTTGAACAAACCAAACAAGGAAAAAGGTATGTGTTTTTAAAGCAAATACATGTTTTTGACTTTTATTCATTATCTCTTTTTAAATTTTAGAGCTGAACGACAAAGGAATGAAGCACTATATAATGCCGAAGAGCTGAGTAAAGCTTTCCAACAATATAAAAAAAAAGTGGCTGAAAAACTGGAAAAGGTAAAAGGCAGTTGTGCAAATTCAGTGTTTTGCATTAGTATGTCCACTTAAATTATTGTTTTAGGTTCAAGCTGAAGAAGAAATATTAGAGAGAAATCTAACTAACTGTGAAAAAGAAAATAAAAGGCTACAAGAAAGGTGTGGTCTATATAAAAGTGAACTTGAAATTCTGAAAGAGAAATTAAGGTACAGTATTCTGTTGTAGAAAAAGGATTTTTTTATTTTCATTTTTATTCTCTTTTCTTCATAGGCAGTTAAAAGAAGAAAATAACAACGGAAAAGAAAAATTAAGGATCATGGCAGTGAAAAATTCAGAAGTCATGGCACAACTAACTGAATCTAGACAAAGTATTTTGAAGCTAGAGAGTGAGTTAGAGAACAAAGACGAAATACTTAGAGACAAATTTTCTTTAATGAATGAAAACCGAGAATTAAAGGTCCGTGTTGCAGCACAGAATGAGCGACTAGATTTATGTCAACAAGAAATTGAAAGTTCAAGGGTAGAACTAAGAAGTTTGGAAAAGATTATATCCCAGTTGCCAGTAAGTATGTGTGATTACGTAATGGAAAAGAATTGGCTTTAAATCATATCTTTCTAAATACCAGATGAGTAGCTTCTCAAACAAGGAAGACCGTTGCATTGGCTGCTGTGAGGCAAATAAATTGGTGATTTCGGAATTGAGGTACAATTTTCAGATTCTGCAGTTATAGCAAAAATAATTTTTCCCTTCTTTTCTTTTGTGCCAGAATTAAGCTTGCAATAAAAGAGGCAGAAATTCAAAAGCTTCATGCAAACCTGACTGCAAATCAGTTATCTCAGAGTCTTATTACTTGTAATGACAGCCAAGAAAGTAGCAAATTAAGTAGTTTAGAAACAGAACCTGTAAAGCTAGGTGGTCATCAAGTAGGTAAGTATATTGAGTTATTTTAATAAATTATAATTCAGAACAATTTTCCTTTTATGTTTATTAGCAGAAAGCGTAAAAGATCAAAATCAACATACTATGAACAAGCAATATGAAAAAGAGAGGCAAAGACTTGTTACTGGAATAGAAGAACTACGTACTAAGCTGATACAAATAGAAGCTGAAAATTCTGATTTGAAGGTTAACATGGCTCACAGAACTAGTCAGTTTCAGCTGATTCAAGAGGAGCTGCTAGAGAAAGCTTCAAACTCCAGCAAACTGGAAAGTGAAGTAAGCTTGGAATTAGCTTGGTATATATGTTAATAATTTTACATTTATTTCAATGTGTTTTCAGATGACAAAGAAATGTTCTCAACTTTTAACTCTTGAGAAACAGCTGGAAGAAAAGATAGTTGCTTATTCCTCTATTGCTGCAAAAAATGCAGAACTAGAACAGGAGCTTATGGTAAAACTTATCTTTGTTCCTACAAATTTACTTTATACTCCTTTAAAGTGTTTTGTGTTTCTAGGAAAAGAATGAAAAGATAAGGAGTCTAGAAACCAATATTAATACAGAGCATGAGAAAATTTGTTTAGCCTTTGAAAAAGCAAAGAAAATTCACTTGGAACAGCATAAAGAAATGGAAAAGCAGATTGAAAGAGTAAGTAATACATATTTAGAATATGAGTGCTGATTTAATATGAAAATTCTGTTTTCATGTTTAGCTTGAAGCTCAACTAGAGAAAAAGGACCAACAATTTAAAGAACAAGAAAAGACTATGTCCATGTTGCAACAAGATATAATATGCAAACAACATCATCTTGAATCACTAGATAGACTCTTGACGGAAAGCAAAGGGGTAAAATCATCCTTATAAAAGTGCTATTTAGACTGCATACTTATACTTTTCTTACTGTTTTTAGGAAATGAAAAAGGAAAATATGAAGAAAGATGAAGCTTTAAAAGCATTACAGAACCAAGTATCTGAAGAAACAATCAAGGCTAGTATGCTAATACTTTATTTTTCTTTCTTTTTTTTTTTTTTTTGCTTTTTTTCCTGCTTAGGTTAGGCAACTAGATTCAGCATTGGAAATTTGTAAGGAAGAACTTGTCTTGCATTTGAATCAATTGGAAGGAAATAAGGAAAAGTTTGAAAAACAGTTAAAGAAGAAATCTGAAGAGGTAAATTAACATTTACTTTATATATAGCATATTGTATTGAGAGATATATATATATATTTGCCAGGTATATTGTTTACAGAAAGAGCTAAAGATAAAAAATCACAGTCTTCAAGAGACTTCTGAGCAAAACGTTATTCTACAGCATACTCTTCAGCAACAGCAGCAAATGTTACAACAAGAGACAATTAGAAATGGAGAGCTAGAAGATACTCAAACTAAACTTGAAAAACAGGTATATATTATTAGCCCAAGATTGTTTTATTTTTTAAAATGTTTACTGAAAACTGCTTTACAAGGTGTCAAAACTGGAACAAGAACTTCAAAAACAAAGGGAAAGTTCAGCTGAAAAGTTGAGAAAAATGGAGGAGAAATGTGAATCAGCTGCACATGAAGCAGATTTGAAAAGGCAAAAAGTGATTGAGCTTACTGGCACTGCCAGGTAAAATGTGAATATGTTTTATTTACCTTCCCAATTACCTGTTTTATTATTTGTTTTTAATTAGGCAAGTAAAGATTGAGATGGATCAGTACAAAGAAGAGCTGTCTAAAATGGAAAAGGAAATAATGCACCTAAAACGAGATGGAGAAAATAAAGCAATGCACCTCTCTCAATTAGATATGATCTTAGATCAGACAAAGACAGAGCTAGAAAAGAAAACAAATGCTGGTAAGCAAGTGGTTAGATGAGTATAGCTGCCTATAGTTATAAAATTATTCTCTCCTCTTAATAGTAAAGGAGTTAGAAAAGTTACAGCACAGTACTGAAACTGAACTAACAGAAGCCTTGCAAAAACGGGAAGTACTTGAGACTGAACTACAAAATGCTCATGGAGAATTAAAAAGTACTTTAAGACAACTCCAGGAATTGAGAGATGTACTACAGAAGGCTCAATTATCATTAGAGGAAAAATACACTACTATAAAGGATCTCACAGCTGAACTTAGGTGAGTTAAATAATAAGAAATTATATCACAGTTGCTTTGATCTTTTTCCTTTGATAAATTGTAGAGAATGCAAGATGGAGATTGAAGACAAAAAGCAGGAGCTCCTTGAAATGGATCAGGCACTTAAAGAGAGAAATTGGGAACTAAAGCAAAGAGCAGCTCAGGTTGATTTTTCTTGATTATATTTTAATGGAGTAAATTGAACAACAGTTTAAGGTTATTTTTTAGGTTACACATTTGGATATGACTATTCGTGAGCACAGAGGAGAAATGGAACAAAAAATAATTAAATTAGAAGGTACTCTGGAGAAATCAGAATTGGAACTTAAAGAATGTAACAAACAGGTAAATTATTTTAAAATTACGTATTTTAAATTTCTGAAACCTACAAATACCTTATGCTTTTCAGGTTATGAAAGAGCAAGAACAGTACATTGCCACTCAGTACAAGGAGGCCATAGATTTGGGGCAAGAATTGAGGCTGACCCGGGAGCAGGTGCAGAACTCTCATACAGAATTGGCAGAGGCTCGTCATCAGCAAGTCCAAGCACAGAGAGAAATAGAAAGGCTCTCTAGTGAACTGGAGGATATGAAGCAACTCTCTAAAGAGAAAGTAATCCCTATTTTAAATAATCTTATGTATCTTTATAGCTTTTACTCAATATGTCATTTTTAAGGATGCTCATGGAAACCATTTAGCTGAAGAACTGGGGGCTTCTAAAGTACGTGAAGCTCATTTAGAAGCAAGAATGCAAGCAGAAATCAAGAAATTGTCAGCAGAAGTAGAATCTCTCAAAGAAGCTTATCATATGGAGGTAAAGAAAAATTTAATTTGTTTTGTTAGTGCTTTTTTTCTTTTCCAATTCTGGGGCTATATAGATGATTTCACATCAAGAGAACCATGCAAAGTGGAAGATTTCTGCTGACTCTCAAAAGTCTTCTGTTCAGCAACTAAACGAACAGTTAGAGAAGGCAAAATTGGAATTAGAAGAAGCTCAGGATACTGTAAGCAATTTGCATCAACAAGTCCAAGATAGGAATGAAGTAATTGAAGCTGCAAATGAAGCATTACTTACTAAAGTAAGTAAACATATAAAAGTAATAAAGCATATCTATGAAAACATAAATGTCTGACTTATTTACCTGTCTTAGTAGTTTATAGAGGACTATATGACCAAATATTGGCCTGTTTGAATAAAAACCATTTGATTTAGAAGATGTTGAATTTAGGAAATTATTAAGATGATGTACATCTTATTACCGTAGAAGATATAATTTATAAATGTTCAAATATAAACTCATCTAATCATAATGTTTAGAGGGTTTTATACTTGATGTACCTAAAAAAAGGTAGAAACATTTTTCAAAATCAGCAAAGTTCTTTTAAAATCATAAAGTAGGCCGGGCGTGGTGGCTCACTCCTGTATTCCCAGCACTTCAGGAGGCCGAGGTGGGCAGATCACTTGAGGTCAACAAGGGCAAAGACAATTTTTTGAGAGCCATGAAGGCATCATTATATTATGGCTCACTACAATTACGTTCACAACAGTGACCTTCTTTGAGTCTTAAGAAAAAGTTGAATTAATTTAATGTATTCAGTGTACTATATTTAATTGTAAAAGTTATGTGTTAAACTGTAACTTAAATAAAATCCTACTTATATGAGATACCACATATCAATTATGGCTAGATAATGCAGAATAGGAAAAAGAAAAAGACTGCAGCTGTGTACAGTCCTATTCTGTGCCAACTCTACAACTGTTTTGTTAATTGTGATTTTAAGAATGTGAATGTAGGATTTACAACAAAAAATTGGCACTCTAGCCACTTTAAACCAACAGGCTTTAAACCAACAAAGATCAAAAGAGACCAAGAAGGCCATTACATAATGGTAAAGGGATCAATTCAACAAGAAGAGCTAACTGTCCTAAATATATATGCACCCAATACAGGAGCACCCAGATTCATAAGTCAAGTCCTTAGAGACCTACAAAGAGACTTAGACTCCCACACAATAATAATGGGAGACTTTAACACCCCACTGTCAACATTAGACAGATCAACGAGACAGAAAATCAACAAGGATATCCAGGACTTGAACTCAGCTCTGCACCAAGCAGACCTAATAGACATCGACAGAACTCTCCACTGCAAATCAACAGAATATACATTCTTCTCAGCACCAAATCACACTTCTGCCAAAATTGACCACATAGTTGGAAATAAAGCATTCTTCAGCAAATGTAAAAGAATAGAAATCACCACAAACTGTCTCTGAGACAACAGTGAAATCAAATTAGAACTCAGGATTAAGAAACTCACTCAGAACCACACAACTCATGAAAACTGAACAACCTCCTTCTGAATGACTACTGGGTACATAACGAAATGAAGGCAGAAATGAAGATGTTCTTTGAAACCAATGAGAACAAAGACACAACATACCAGAATCTCTGGGACACATTTAAAGCAGTGTGGAGAGGGAAATTTATAGCACTAAATGCCCACAAGAGAAAGCAGGAAAGATCTAAAATTGACATCCTGACATCACAATTAAAAGAGCTAGAGAAGCAAGAGCAAACACATTCAAAAGCTAGCAGAAGGCAAGAAATAAGTAAGATCAGAGCAGAACTGAAGGAGATAGAGACACAAAAAACCCTTCAAAAAATCAATGAATCCAGGAGCTGGTTTTTAGAAAAGATCAACAAAATTGATAGACCGCTAGCAAGACTAATAAAGAAGAAAAGAGAGAAGAATCAAATAGAGGCAATAAAAAATGATAAAGAGGATATCACCACTGATCCCATAGAAATACAAACTACCATCAGAGAATACTATAAACACCTCTACACAAATAAACTAGAAAACCTAGAAGAAATGGATAAAGTCCTCGACACATACACCCTCCCAAGACTAAACCAGGAAGAAGTTGAATCCCTGAGTAGACCAACAACAGGTTCTGAAATTGAGGCAGTAATTAATAGCCTACCAACCAAAAAAAGTCCAGGACCAGACAGATTCATAGCTGAATTCTACCAGAGGTACAAAGAGGAGCTGGTACCATTCCTTCTGAAACTATTCTAATCAATAGAAAAAGAGAGAATCCTCCCTAACTCATTTTCTGAGGCCAGCATCATCCTGATACCAAGGCCTGGCAGAGACGCAACAAAAAAAGAGAATTTTAGACCAATATCCCTGATGAACATCGATGCAAAAATCCTCAATAAAATACTGGCAAACCGAATCCAGCAGCACATCAAAAAGCTTATCCACCACAATTAAGTTGGCTTCATCCCTGGGATGCATGGCTGGTTCAACATACGCAAATCAATAAATGTAATCCATCACATGAACCAAACCAAAGACAAAAACCACATGATTATCTCAATAGATGCAGAAAAGGCTTTCAACAAAATTCAACAGCCCTTCATGCTAAAAACTCTCAAACTAGGTATTGATGGGACATATCTCAAAATAATAAGAGCTATTTATTACAAACCCACAGCCAATATCATACTGAATGGGCAAAAACTGGAAGCATTCCCTTTGAAAACTGGCACAAGACAGGGGTGCCCTCTCTCACCACTCCTATTCAACATAGTGTTGGAAGTTCTGGCCAGGGCAATCAGGCAGGAGAAAGAAAGAAAGGGTATTCAATTAGGAAAAGAGGAAGTCAAACTGTCCCTGTTTGCAGATGACATGATTGTATATTTAGAAAACCCTATCATCTCAGCCCCAAATCTCCTTAAGCTGATAACTTCAGCAAAGTCTCAGGATACAAAATCAATGTGCAAAAATAACAAGCATTCTTATACACCAATAACCGACCAACAGAGAGCCAAATTATGAGTGAACTCCCATTCACAATTGCTTCAAAGAGAATAAAATACCTAGGAATCCAACTTACAAGGGATGTGAAGGATCTCCAAGGAGAACTACAAACCACTGCTCAATGAAATAAAAGAGGACACAAACAAATGGGAGAACATTCCATGCTCATGGATAGGAAGAATCAATATAATGAAAATGGCCATACTGCCCAAGGTAATTTATAGATTCAATGCCATCTCCATCAAGCTGCCAATTACTTTCTTCACAAAACTGGAAAACAACTACCTTAAAGTTCATATGGAACCAAAAAAGAGCCCACACAGCCAAGACAATCCTAAGCCAAAAGAAAAAAGCTGGAGGCATCACGCTTCCTGACTACAGGGCTACAGTAACCAAAACAGCATGGTACTGGTACCAAAACAGAGATATAGACCAATGGAACACAACAGATCCCTCAGAAATAACACCACACATCTACAACCATCTGATCTTTGACAAACCTGACAAAAACAAGAAATGGGGAAAGGATTCCCTATTTAATAAATGGTGCTGGAAAAACTGGCTAGCCATATGTAGAAAGGTGAAACTGGATCCCTTCCTTACACCTTATACAAAAATTAATTCAAGATGGATTAAAGACTTAAATGTTAGACCTAAAACTATAAAAACCCTAGAAGAAAACCTAGGCAATACCATTGCCTAGGCATGGGCATAGGCATGGGCAAGGACTTCATGACTGAAACACCAAAAGAAATGGCAACAAAAACCAAAATAGACAAATGGGATCTAATTAAAGAGCTTCTGCACAGCAAAAGAAACTACCATCAGAGTGAACAGGCAACCTACAGAATGGGAGAAAATTTTTGCAATCTACTCATCTGACAAAGGGCTAATATCCAGAATCTACAAAGAACTTAAACAAATTTACAAGAAAAAAACAACCCCATCAAAAAGTGGGAGAAGGATATGAACAGACACTTCTCAAAAGAAGACATTTATGCAGCCAACAGACACATGAAAAAATGTTCATCATCACTGGTCATCAGAGAAATGCAAATCAAAACCACAATGAGATACCATCTCACACCAGTTAGAATGGTGATCATTAAAAAGTCAGGAAACAACAGGTGCTGGAGAGGATGTGGAGAACTAGGAACACTTTTACACTGTTGGTGGGACTGTAAACTAGTTCAACCATTGTGGAAGACAGTGTGGCGATTCCTCAAGGATCTAGAACTAGAAATACCATTTGACCCAGCCATCCCATTACTGGGTATATACCCAAAGTACTATAAATCATGCTGCTATAAAGACACATGCACATGTATGTTTATTGCGGCACTATTCACAATAGGAAAGACTTGGAACCAACCCAAATGTCCATCAGTGATAGACTAGATTCAGAAAATGTGGCACATATACACCATGGAATACTATGCAGCCATAAAAAAGGATGAGTTCATGTCCTTTGTAGGGACATGGATAAAGCTGGAAACCATCATCCTGAGCAAACTATTGCAAGGACAAAAAACCAAACACCGCATGTTCTCACTCATAGGTGGAAATCGAACAATGAGAACACTTGGACACAGGGTGGGGAACATCACACACTGGGGCCTGTTGTGGGGTGGGGGGAGGGGGGAGGGATAGCATTAAGAGAAATCCCTAATGTAAATGACGAGTTAATGGGTGCAGCACACCAACATGGCACATGTATACATATGTAACAAACCTGCACGTTGAGTACATGTACCCTAGAACTTAAAGTATTTTTAAAAAATCATATAAATCAATTTTAGATGAAGTAGTAAAAAAAAAAAAAAAGGAAAATACCAAAATATGCGTGTTAAACTTTTATTTTGTAATGCATTCTGTGGTTATGACAGTTTTAGTTATGAACACAGTATTTTTGAAAGCTACTTTAAGAATAGAAACTATCAGAGTAAAACTGACAGGATTTAGAAATATATATCTTATGGATACCTTTAAGAAAAGGCAAATGTATTTGAAGAGGAGACTACTATACTTACATTATTAAGCTTTTGAAATTAAAATATCATCTCTTTTTTTAGGCTTTTTGGTTTTTTAGTGTATGTAGTCTCATTCCTAGGATCCCAAAGTTCAGTCAGAGGACCCAAATGAAAGACATGAAAAAAATTGAAATGAAAAGTTTATTTAACAAGGATTGATTTATTAAAAATTTATCACTTTAAGTTTTTGAAAAATTTCTAATGCACTAAAGCTTTCTTGTAATGAGAACACAAAAAGCAGAATAGCTTATCTATTTATTCCCTACTGGAAATTCTGAAAGGGGTCTTTTTGTGTCTATATGTGTTAGATTAACAAAAGATAGCGTACCTCTACATCTTTGCAGAGAAATTTTTAGGTGTAAGATTTCAATCTTGAATAGAAATTGATATTGTCATTAACACCAAAAATATATATATAAGGAGAATCTAGTTTTAATGGAATTTCTTAGAATAAGCATATTTCAAAGGAATATGTGTAATTTTCCCAAAGTGAACCTATCTTAAGTAAAGGTTTTAAACAGAGCTTGGAAAACTCTCAAGAATTATAAACAGAATTCCTATAGTGGGACAAAGGTTGACTTTCTAAAAGTCTATGATTTTCTAAGGAGTTCATTCATTTAACAAAAATGTATTGAGCACCTACTATGTACCAATTTATCTGCAGGAATCAGAATTAACCAGATTACAGGCCAAAATTTCTGGACATGAAAAGGCAGAAGACATCAAGTTTCTGCCAGCCCCATTTACATCTCCAACAGAAATTATGCCTGATGTTCAAGATCCAAAATTTGCTAAATGTTTTCACACATCTTTTTCCAAGTGTACAAAATTACGTCGCTCTATTAGTGCCAGTGATCTTACTTTCAAAATTCATGGTGATGAAGATCTTTCTGAAGAATTACTACAGGACTTAAAGAAAATGCAATTAGAACAGCCTTCAACATTAGAAGAAAGCCATAAGAATCTGACTTACACCCAGCCAGACTCATTTAAACCTCTCACATATAACCTAGAAGCTGATAGTTCTGAGAATAATGACTTTAACACGCTTAGTGGGATGCTAAGATACATAAACAAAGAAGTAAGACTATTAAAAAAGTCTTCTATGCAAACAGGTGCTGGTTTAAATCAGGTATGTATTTTATACACTGTAAACTGTAATAATTTGTTTCCAAAGAATATCATTTTATTACTTGGAAGAAAATTCATATATTTAAATGAAAAACTACTAATATTTGAAGAAGGAAGATTTTACATTTTATACATTAAGTAAAATCAATACCAAAAGACATTTTCTCTATTGCATGGTGTGAGACAATACGGGGAAAGAGAGAGGCAGAGGGAGACAGAACAGGAAGTAGAACGAAAAATAGGAAGATAGACATGAAAGTGCTTAAAAATAAAAAAATTAAAAAACTGAAAAAAAGAAAAATGGTAAGAAATATGCAGTGAGAGGAATCCAGAGAAAGTAGGTTCTGAGGTGAATGTTCTCATAACTTCGTCATAATTTACTGTTCATTTGGGCTCTGTATGTCAAAATAAGTTATTGCTGGCTATCACTGATCCTTGGAAAGTTGATTTACTGAATTAGCCATTATTTAAAAGCATGAATAAGGCCAACTGTCCTCATCCTTATAATTTTTCACCCTAAAATATTTATATTCATCTTTCCTTCTTTTGTCCCTTTTCTCTTTAAAAGAAAGATATATCCCTCTTCTTTTTTAGAGAGAAATTCTTGAACATGTACTTTCAAGCCTTTAATATGCTTGCCTGTTTTGCTTCTCTGCTTCCTGATTTAATCTGTATCTTCAGGCTTCTTTATTTCCCTCTTCCTTTCATTTCCAGACATCTTAAATTCATACCCACTCTAAGCTGGGTGCAGTGGCACATGCCTGCAATCCCAGCTATCCAGGAGGCTGAGGCAGGAGGATTATTTGAGCCCAGGAGTTTGAGACAAGTATGGGCAACATGGAGACCCCATCTCAAAAAAAATTTTTATTCATTCTATTTCTCCATTGTTGCTACCTCCTTACTACCCTTCCCACTTTGTAACTTACTGTATTTGTCTCTTGAATATTAAATTTACTGTTTTCTTGAAAGTCACAAAAAACTCTTTGTATAATAAACAAATTTAGTATCCTCTTTTTCTTCAGCTTTTGTAGATTTAACTGTCCATTCCCCCTTTTGATATTTTCTCTTCTCTTGACTTTTATGATTTAATATTTTTCTGGTCCTCTTCTTATTTTGAACTAATTACTTTCTCACTTTTCTGCTCCTCGTATTCCTTATGTTCCACAATATAGGATTTAATCTGTAGTTTGAGAATGGAAATAATCTCCTTTAGATAATGTCAGCTTTTTAAAAAATGCCTAACATCATTTTCAAACACATCAAGATAGCTTTGGTGGCCTGAACAGTTAAAAACTATTTTTTTGGAATAGATCCAAGACAAAGAAAAATTGTTGAGTGAGTTTTTCTTCATAATACTTATTTTTGCTGGCTTAAGTATATGTCTATCTACTTGTTTATTGATTGTCTCCCCCACTGAAAATGTAAGCTCTGTGTGGAGAGGGTATGGTCATTTCGCTTATTTCTATATTTCTAGTGCCTGGTATATAGTAGATGCTGAATGAATATTTATGAATGTATCAAGTGGCTAAATAAATTATATACAGTAAACACAACTGTAGTTTTAAATGCTAGATTTCATCAGGCT